CAATTTAGACATTTGTCAATCATGATTGCCTTTAAACATCAGTTACCCACTGTCCCTGCTCAGTTTTGAAAAAAAAATTAAATACAAAAATACAACTCAAAATACATGTTTTTTCCACACATAAAATTGGTATTTTAGTAATAAACTCTCGATTCAGGGTTCATAAAATAAAGTAGGTATACTTCTAATTCTTCCTAGCAGTTTTTTGGGGGAAAGAAACCCTAAGTATTTTCTGTTATTTGCAGCTGCTTTAACAGCAAACGACAATTAAATGTGTGAACAAGGTTGTCAGAGTAACACTTGTCATTTACACCGCTTAGGAAAGACATCCAAGACTTCCAGAAACACTAATTAAAATTAACAAAAGCTTCTTATCGGAACTTGTCAGAGAGCTATAGTTTGTCAGACACAGGAAAACCAGATAGCCTCAAAGTTCAAGAGTTTTCGCTCTAAGGTTTAATTCCAAACCACCTACCACTAGGCACTAACGAACTAAGCCCAGACGCTCAGCAACCAACTCATTAAGGTAAGAGATCCCATCCTTTCCATATAACACAAAATTAAGAAAAAGACATCGTGGGGAAGGCGGAGTGAATTTTCTATCAGAAATCAGAAGATAAATGAGCAGGAAAAAAGTCTATCCTCACACACAGCGGAGAAAGGTGCTAGCAATTGCTTGATAAGCCCTAAGGGTTTATTGTTTCACCAACCTTTTCTTTAACTCAATGTGAATGAAGGCACTCAAAAGGAGAAGAACGTTACGTGATATTACCTACCTCGGGCCCCAAAGAACCCTGGAGACCCTCAACCAGGACACAGGTGGGCCTTTCTCACCTGGGCCCCGCCGAAGTCGACCGTCCTTTCGTAGGGCGCACTTTTCAGCAATACGCCTTCCGATTGGTTGGCTCGGGACTGACGTCTCAGTCCTATTGGTTACGAGAGCCGCGGTTGGGGCGAGGAGGCGGGAGTTTGGCACTGGTTCTGATAGGACGGGTGTTTGCGTTCCCAGAGTTCCTATTGGGTTAACACTGGAGGCTCTAAGATGGCGGCAGTGGCAACCTGCGGTAGTGTTGCCGCGAGTACTGGGTCTGCAGTGGCGACAGCCAGCAAGAGCAACGTCACCAGTTTCCAGAGGAGGGGTCCTAGAGCCAGCGTGACCAACGACAGCGGCCCTCGACTGGTGTCCATTGCGGGCACGCGACCGTCGGTGCGGAATGGACAGCTGCTGGTATCAACCGGGCTCCCAGCCCTAGACCAGCTCTTAGGTCGGTTCAGAGCGGAGATCTGGGCTCAGCCGTTAATTTTCTTCTGGTTTTGTTTCATTTCCAGGTGGAGGTTTAGCCGTTGGAACAGTTCTTCTAATTGGTTAGTACAAAATACATGCTTTGCTCTCCTCTATGTTTCTAACTGCAACTTTTCCTTTTTACAGAGGAGGATAAATATAATATTTACTCACCTTTGCTCTTCAAGTATTTCCTGGCAGAAGGAATTGTCAATGGGCATACTTTGTTGGTTGCATCTGCTAAAGAGGATCCTGCCAACATTTTACAGGTATAGAATATATGAACTTAATATTGCATTTTAATCTCAATTATGTGTCATTTTGTTTTCTTAGGAACTTCCAGCACCATTACTTGATGATAAATGTAAAAAGGAATTTGATGAAGATGTATACAATCATAAAACACCAGAATCTAATATTAAGATGAAAATAGCTTGGCGTTACCAGTTATTACCCAAGATGGAGGCAAGTAAACATACAAATTCTTTCCAAAATTTTTTAACAACCACTATGGGGTTTATTTTAGCAGATTGGACCAGTATCATCTTCAAGATTTGGTCACTATTATGATGCATCAAAAAGAATGCCACAAGAACTAATTGAGGCTTCAAATTGGCATGGATTTTTTCTTCCAGAGAAAATATCTTCAACTCTCAAAGTAGAACCCTGGTAAGTTAATGACCCATTTAATAACAAAATCTTTATGTATTTGAACCACTTCTTTTACCAACAGTTCTTTGACCCCTGGCTACACAAAGCTGCTTCAGTTTATCCAGAACATCATTTATGAGGAAGGATTTGATGGATCCAATCCTCAGGTATTAAATAGCTTCAAAGTCTTTTATAATTATATATGTTTGCTTTTTTCCCACTTTCTTTTAGAAAAAACAGAGAAACATTTTAAGAATAGGAATTCAGAATCTTGGCTCACCTTTATGGGGAGACGATATTTGCTGTGCAGAAAATGGTGGCAACAGTCACAGCCTTACCAAGTTCCTCTATGTTCTCCGTGGTCTTCTGAGAACCTCTCTTTCAGCCTGCATCATCACAATGCCAACACATCTGATCCAGGTACGAAATTTCCAGAACTACTTTTTCATAATTAACGTTACTGTTTTGTTTCCATGTTTTGCAGAATAAAGCCATTATTGCCCGTGTCACAACCTTGTCAGATGTAGTAGTTGGTCTGGAATCATTTATTGGTTCTGAGAGAGAAACTAACCCATTGTATAAGGATTATCATGGTAAGTACAACCTTCATAATGAGAAGAGCAGGAATTTTTTTTCTTTTAATTTCTTTTCCACAAGGATTGATTCATATACGGCAGATTCCTCGGCTTAATAACTTGATCTGTGATGAATCAGATGTCAAAGACTTAGCTTTTAAATTAAAAAGGAAGCTATTCACCATTGAGGTAAGAGAATTTTTATGTTTTAGTTTACAATCTTTTAAATTGGAGCTTCACTCTTGTTGCCCAGGCTGGAGTGCAGTGGCACGATCTCGGCTCACGGCAACCTCGCCTCCTGGGTTCAAGCAATTCTCCCGCCTCAGCCTCCCTAGTAGCTGGGATTACAGGCGCCCACCACCACACCCAGCTAATTTTTGTATTTTTAGTAGAGATGGGGTTCCACCATGTTGGCCAGGCTGGTCTCGAACTCCTGACCTCAGGTGATTCATCCGCCTCAGCCTCCCAAAGTGCTGGAATTACAGGCATGAGCTACCGCGCCCGGCCTAGGGCTTTGTATTTCAAAGAGAACAAGTCTAAAGGTAAGTAGATACTGATGTTGATTTAGTGCTTCCTAACAAGTTGTGTCTCTTTTCTCTGAGGCAGTGGGTGCAAGACAACTACTTGAGACAAGAGAGGAACATTTATCCTCCAGGCTTCTCATACTTACTCAAGCAGAAAGACTCTGCATGGGGAGAAGGTTCTTTACAGCATTCCACATTTTTAATGAGCTTCCTTGCAAAGGGTATGGGCTTTCCCTTTTTTCAGCTAAAGCTTTTTTTTTCTTCTCCTGAAATCTTCTGCCATAGCGACTGCATTTGCCTCCAGACTTGTCAGACACAGTGAGCCGCTCAAGCAAAATGGATCTGGCAGAATCCGCCAAGCGGCTGGGCCCAGGCTGTGGCATGATGGCCGGAGGCAAGAAGCACCTGGACTTCTAGGGATTCCTCCTTAGTCGCTGCATGCAGAATTCTATGACACTCTAATTATGATTGCTAATAGCTTATGTAAATATTTTTCTTAACAATTTGACCCTCCACTCCTTGAAAAACACAGGATTATAAAATGGTGCCGCCATTTCTCATTTTTTAACTTTTTACAGAACTAGCACAGCAGAAATACTTTTAAATTTTTCCTTCATGCTCTAGAGAAAATAATTTTATTTTTAAATAAACGCCAAAAAATGTCAAAATCTCAAGATTCCTGACAGTGGTCATTCGTGTGTGTACTAAGGCATTTAGTGTCATGGTAAAGTGCATGTCACAGCAGGTAGCATACAAAACATGATGAAATTCAAGATTGTATGTGAAAACATACTTTCTCTTTATTACAGAAACAGTCACTTGCCACCAAAAATGCTGTTTTTTAAATGAAAATGTGTTTACTAATATATAAAATAAATTTGCATTTATGTATCCAGTTATTAAATTGATAAAGACAAAGTAATATTTTGGGATTTAGATTCCACTAGAGATAATTAGTCTACCATAGTAGTTATTAAATATAAAGAACTTCAGTGATAGGAAACATAGAAAAAAGAAGTGGATGGTCTTTAGTTTAGTAATCCTAAACAATTGAAGTCAGTACTATGAAATTATGTCAACAGGCATCATTCAGGATTGAAATTCAAACTGACAGCTACATTAATGCTAGGATACCAGGAGAAAAACATATACTGAAGCTTGTTGAGAGATTTTACAGAACATAGGTCTGAGACAAAGTGAAAAAATGAAACTAACTCAGATTTCCATTGCATCACATAAATATTTTGTTAATAATGAACATTGGTTGAGTGTGTAAATTTCTAACCATGTAAACATGTCTTTGGGGGGTATAGCATATCGAACCAGTTTTCATATGAAACATTAGGTGTTTTAATTACAATTCTATATTCTCAAAGCTTTTGACAGATAATGGATAAAAAATGAAAGTTGAAAAGTAACTTGCATATTTAAGAGTCTTGATTTTTTAAAAGGTGTTTAACATCCATTGGGAGAAACTGAATTTCCAAAATACATTTTCAAATGTATTTAATATTTTGAAGCAGTTATAACTAGCATTTTTAAGCAGCTTGCTTTTAATATACCACAAATTATACTTTATTTGTTCTTGACAACATTGTAGAAAACAAAGACTAGGTTTTTAAAACTGTCTAACCAATATGATGAATGTCAGTCACTTAAAAAAACCCACTGTAGCATAAACACATACTGTATACAGCTTTTATTCAGAATTAGAATAATTGAATCAATGACAGTGATTTGCCAGGATGTCAAATCTCTCCATCATATCCTGTCACTACCAGTTTATTTTTTGTGATCAAAATCAAAAAGACAACTATTTTGTCACCCGCTATTTCATTAGTACTAAAAATCAGGTTTCTTATTCTATTTTTTTAGAATGTCGGGTTTATTTTTTTCATTTCTTTTAATTCTAAAGACACAGATTCTTCCCCATTTTCTTTTCAAAATAAAGTTTCAGAATTGATCTGTCAGTTAAAATTAAAGGGCTTTATATTAAGCAAAGGTGCTTTTAAATTTTAAAGCAACTTCAAAAAATTGATTTAGTCCATAGATAATAAATAATGTTGTGCGGATACTCCACAAAAGCTCTGCTATGTCCTTTGAAAGCATTATGAACATTCTGAATAAATTCAAATGAGTATTTTAGTCAGTTTATTATTTTAATAACTCTAACCTTTTTCTTACCGTGTTGATTCATTTTATACAACACACAATGGAACAATTACATAGCATTTGACTTGCTGAAAAAGAGATACGAGGTCATCAGATATGTAAATTGCTTGTCAAAATACTTAATAGGTCATTGATATACTTCCCTGGCTACCATGTCTATAAAATTAACAGCCAATTACTAGTTAATATATGCTTTGCAAATAGATAACTACTATAAAAATTGAATATGCATATTTGAACCCTTATTTTAAATATAAAAGAAACTTTTCAAACTCAGTAAAAGTGCATTTTGAATAATAAGTGTACCTGGGCTTTCCAAAAATCATATCCAAGTGCTTTGTTTTTCTAATTCACTGGGCCGGCTTTGTAAAAATAAGCTACTGGAGAGGGGTGTGTATTTTTGTCTTCCTCTGATAAAAACGCACTCTGAAAATGTGTTTTCCTTTCTTCTGGAAACATTATTTGTTACTCATTATGTTAATAACTTACTACATAAACATATCTCTCTTCAATAATGCTACCTTAGGTATAGACACCATTTTGATACATTATGAAATATACACTCCATTAACAGATTTTTTTTAATTATCAGCTTGACTCAAAGATATAAATACTTAAGAACAATGCCAAACGTAATATCTGAAATGATATCTTTTAAGTGTTTCTAGTATATGAACTTCAAAACCCTATATGGTACTCATTTCTTACACTAGATTTGCCTTTCTTTAACATGAGATAAATATTTTGACTACTGCAGTTTGCTCAGGTGCTCGGGTTCTAAGACTTTTTGAATTTCCTTTTAGTAGCCACCATACAATATCTACTTTTCTCTTCCATTTATTCCTTATGTCCACCTCCAGGATCTTTAAATACTAACAGTAGACAAAATAAAACTACTTTAGAAGGAAGCGACACTCTGCAATCAATTCCCTGTCCATCTTTTAACAAATCAGACACACATAGGCATACAAAAGGAGAGTGGGGGGACCCCCCTATTCATTTGTTTAAGCCCATTATTAATGTCATTTCTAAGACAGCATGTTACTGCTTTCCAAAGATAGTCACCGTCAACATTATTGAAATAAGCAGTACTAACCCTAAGTACTTACACTTTGAACTTTAAAACCGAGCAGTTGAGTCATTCAGTACCAAGCCAAAACACAGAAAAACAAAAAAGCAGATGAGGTTTATTCTTGAGAAATGAAAAAGAGAAGAATATATATTTCGCCTTGGTGAGCCAAACATACAGAGAAGAAAAGGCTTTTTAAAATCTTACTAGTATGAGAGGCCCAGAGTAAAAAGAAATAAGCAAAAGAATATAGACACAATCCTAAGATGACATTCACAGAACAAAGCTGAATCTTCAAATAATACTGTATGAGTGAATCTTAGGAAACCTAGTGATGATAGTAAGAAGAAATGGCAGTGAGCTGTAGCAAGAAACCAGTTGTTCACCATTTAAGGGTTAGGAGGCATAGCTTTGGGGGAAAAATATTCTAGAAATTCATTGCAGTAAAATGCATTTTTTTACTTAGAGCAGTTTGAACGTTTATTACTTAAAACATTCAGCTCTTATTCTATTCACCTGGTTTTCCCAAGTCAGTCAAGTTTGGAGAAAAAATTTAGACGTTTAGTCCTGGGATTCTACTGAAGTCTTCACAAATAATCTCCATCCTGGAAGATGGTGTCAAAACATCCCTGCAGATACCCCATTGATAAATATATAAATATATGTATCGTTAAATAAATAATAAACAAAAATTATTTCAACAATGAGTAAAAGGCCAACTCCCAGGCACTGCTACCACACAGAGCCTGCCATGCTGTCCCCAAGAGAGTGCCTGGAGCTCTGTTTGGAAGGACAGCTCATGTCCCTAGGGTGTGGGCAGAAGGCAAGGCAGCCGTTCCCATCCTGCCGGACCAGAGGGCTTCTGCAGCTGAGCAGCCGCTTCTTCAGACTATACCAGACTGTGCTACTTTGCCCTGGCAATCCTGACCTTCAGAGCACACATATACGTGCCCAAGTGCACACATACAGACCCTCCGCTCCCACGTCACTCCTTTTCTCCCATTCCCACCTCTTGCACCTGGCGTGCGACATCCGGGTCTCCAAAGTCTCTGCTGTCTACACAACAGAACCGTGGGCCGGAACTGGCTGCCTGACCGTGGTGGAAATTACAGCCAGCGAGAAGGAAGAAGTAAGCCAGCCAGCAGCTGTGGCATGCACTCCCACATAGCCCTTCTCTGACAGTTCCCTCAGCACACAGCCCTCAGGGAATGTAGGCTGCAAAATGTCAGGAGGTAGAAATGTCTGCACCGGCAATTGTACCAACAGTGCGTATGTGTGCTCACTCCCCTGCAGAAATGTGCTGCTGTGCAGTGCAGGCTGACACTGAACAAAACTACATGCACACATACAAAAACTGCAACTTAGGAAGGTGTCTCCAAATGTGCAGCAACTCTGGTGGAATAAAATTATTAGTATATTTCATGCCGGAGCAATGAATCTCAATTATCTGTTCACAAGTAATTCCTTAACTAAAAAACAGTAGATATTGAACGAGAAGGTCATGTTTAAATCCTTCCATTAATTTCTACATTTCTGATCATTTGCTTTTGGGGATTTTTTTAAAGCAGAGTATAATTCAGTGGAAGTGTGTCTTTGTCCCCAGAGGTTTCTGCATGTGCAAGCATTTTAATCTAGACTGCCAGAACCCCCAGGCTTTTTAGTGAAGTTTGCAGAGGAAGACTTATCTGTATTGACTTATATGTTGCACAGAACAAATGAAAGTCTCAGACAGTCCTTTTTTACCCAACAAAGGCTTATTTTTTTCCATCCTTTGCTTGGGCTCAAGCACTCCTGCCCTGCGTGCCTCCACTTTAAACATGATCAGAACTGTGCTTCATTGCAAATAACAACTGACCAACAATGGGCCCTGCTTCATAGATTTGGGAATGTTTGGCTTAAGCTGCCAATGACTGAAGGCCTTTAATTCCCACCGGCCAGTCACAGTCTGCTTTGTTGTTGTCTGTTGATGTGTCTGTGCTCATTATTCCTTGACATGCAACATCCCCCCTCCACCCTCCAACCATCCACAACCGCACAGAAAGCAAGATTCAAATGGGAACAGCTGTAGTGGTTCAATGGGAAATGATGCCTCTTGTGCAAAGGGGAGGGAGACAGAAAAGGGAGAGGGCCTATTTGAAAAAGGCAACAGCTTTCAGAAAGTCTCCTTTAAGAAATCTACTTTTGAATATACTTCAGTGAAATCATTGTTGAAATAGGCTGACAATGGAAATCTGCCCAGATTGAAAATGCCAGTCCTAATTCAAAAAACAATTCCTAGCTAATCGCTTGTTGCATTTTTAAATTATTTCTAGACTTTGAGCTTTAGAATTAAATGGCTAACTGGGAAATGTTACCATTTTGTATATATGTTGTGGGTATAAATGGGCACAGATCTACACCCTGCTGTAAGTGGAATTTTTTTCTAACACGTTTTTGATTTATGGTATCTATAAGGATTATTTTTTAAGGATCATCAGGATGTAAAACAGAGTGTGTGTGAAAGTAACCATTGGTTTAGAATGTTGATCTAACATGGAAATAAAATTTGTAACACCACACTATAAGGTTAAAAAGAAAACTGTATAATAAAGGAAATACAAAGGCTTTGGCATGGTTTTTTACAATCAACAATGGTTAATTTTGATATGTAGTTGTGAACAACTTCAAAACACTTAAGTTTAAAACTCTTGCAAGCACTTTTAATTGATTAGGAATGAACTCTAGATGCACAAAATGATTGGACCGTGAACAGTAATACAACTATATCTAAGAACAATTAACTTTTGCTGGCCAAAAAAGAAACGTATGATTGCATGAAAATGTGTATAAAACATCTATATTCTTGTCAAATATAAATGAAATTAACTTTATTATAGAAATCATTCTGAGGATTTCTAGGGAAGACAAATACTTACATTTTGACATAAAACAAATTGGATTATATCGAAGACACACTCTACCTTTTAGCTATCAACTTTTTTTCTTCCTTGAATTTATATCTTACCCTTTTTTGCACATAAACTTCATCTGTTAACAACCTTTGGAAAACCAACAGATATTTCTGACATAAATCTAGTGCATGTTGTTCCAGGTTTAATTATATGCAAAGGAATGATACAAACTTGGAACATCAGTCCATAAACTATGAACAGATGGGTAGAAGTATTCGATATATCTTGATAAAACTCTTAAATTCGTGGCAAAGCTTGTTGATCATGGTTTTCTTTTTAAAAAAAAAAAAAACAACTTCATGACCAACACAGATCAAACATCCATCCAGTCTACATTGTTCTTTTTTTCATTATAACATACAAATGCCCATTTACAAATAATACACCAAAATGAATAAAAGTTTGGATACCAAAATGAAGATTTGTTCCAACTGATATCGTGCCTTCTGTATACAAAGGTCCTTGTTTCAAGTCCATTCCTTCCCCAGTGGTACAATACAGGACACAATTGTAGAACTGAAGCGGCTCTAACAGCCATTTTTCTTTCTTTCCTGAAAGCTCAACTGTTGTGTCCCCATAGTCACTGACTGAATTAACACAATATTTCCTTTCCTTTTTTTTTTTTTTTTTTTTTTTACTGTAATCTTGGCCAGTATTGAGACATATCAGGTTCACTTCCGGGAACTTGAACTGGAACTGACACACCAGGGGAAATGAGTCCTAGAAGTGGATGAAAGAAATAGCCATGTAGATATTCCCTTTGAGAAACAGACATGGAATACAAATTTATAGGTTTACAAAAAAAAAAAAAAAAAAAAAAACTAATACTTTCTAACATTTTTTACTGTATTAAAATCACTTCAATTGTTACAAATAAAAGTAGCACCTTCAGAAACTAGACAATATATGTATATATACCTATTGGATCCCAAGTACCCCCCACCCCAATCCAAAGGAAAAGAAAAAAAAAATCCTCTGTTTGTTTGCATGTTTGGAACTTTTACAATAAAGCTGTCTCTGGAAAACCAATGTGTCACTTTTTATTTCCAGCAAAAGG